AATAATTCAGTAATGAAAAAGAGACCCAAACAGTACACTGTTATCAATTAAGTTAGGTAGACAGCTGGGGGAAATCCTTCATGGAAAAGGAGGTGGGTACTCTGCATTTGTTTATTGTAGAACTAGAGGGCTGGCCAAAAATTGCCCCTTTTTCCCTTTTAGGAACTGGTCTAAAATGTTCTCTCACTTAATGAGGCATTTCTCCTTTCCCAAAGCCAGATGTGGTCGAGGTATTGTATATTTTCTTTAGCCAGCAGTTTTAGATGTAGAAAAACCTCTCCAATTTTTTAAAAAAATTTATTCTTGAAATATGAACAGTAGTATGAATTCTAGAATATTGTAATGCATTTTATTGTATTCAAATACACAGGATAAAACAGATACTGTGACGACAGGAAGAAGGGAGCAGGCTACATAGGAGAAATACATAGGCTATATAGGAGAAATTATGAACCCGGTTAATACGCACAGAGGATTTTAATTTAAACCTTGCTTGTACACCAACGGAGCGTTTAGCTCCCTCTCCCCAGCAACTTATGTCTGCAGTACTCCATACTAGGGCACCCTTTCTATTTCTATTCTAATTCTATTAATTAGAATTCTATTTCTAATTCTATTTCTGCTTCCTAATCAAGGGCACAATACAATTGTCCACTTCTCGAATCCCTCCTCCTCCTGGTATCTGGTTCTCTTGGCCCTCCACGTTCTCTGTTAAAATGAGTTCTCAAAGGCCTCAGCCTAGAGTTAAGAGAAGAAGCTCGCTGAGGCGGGGCCTCTGGGTGCCCACTTCAGCCTCCCCAGTCATTTAGGACAATTTCCTAAGTCGAAGCTAGAGATGCGTGATGCGTTTGGTGACTTTTCCTGGGTTCTTGCTTAAGCGGAGCCACAGGTTGTGGGGGCGGCCAGGCCTCTGGGGAAGAGCAGGTGCCGCGGTGCCGGCGCGCCAGCAGCCCGCGGCCAAGGCCACCTGCTCCCAGGGCCCCGGCACCTCTGCGGGGAGGCGGCAGGCAGAGGACGCGCGCGCAGTCGCGCAGGAGCCCTCAGGCGAGTGGGGGAAGCATCGCAAGAGACGCGGACCTGGAGCGCGGTCACTGCGTTACCGCAGCGACCTGGGTTACCTAAGCCGGCGGGACTGAGAGGCCGCTGCGCGTGGGCAGGGGCTCAGATTGCGCCCGCGGTGCCTGTCCCGGCCCCCACCCCGGAACGATTGCAGCCCTGCGGGGCTCGCCGCCCACACCGCGCTGAGGACGCTGCCCAAGCCAGGCGCCCGCCCCCGCCCGCGGTCTCAGCCGCTCGCAGCGCGCCGCCCCCAGACGCGCGTGGCTGCTGGCGAGGGCTGAGACCGCGCTCCCGCCGGCCAGTTCCCAGCAGCAGCGCATCCTCCCTGCTCCGCGCCTTCGCTCCGGACCCGCGTCGTCGCAGCCCCGCGGTGATGAGCCCCGAGCCGGTCCCGCCGCCGCCGCCGCCCCAGTGTCCTGGCTGCGACCGCGCGGAGCCGATCGCCCAGCGCTTAGAGGAGGGCGACGAGGCCTTCCGCGCGGGCGACTACGAGATGGCAGCCGAGCTCTTTCGCTCCATGCTAGCCGGGCTGGCGCAGCCGGACCGCGGCCTGTGCCTGAGGCTGGGGGACGCGCTGGCCCGCGCCGGCCGCCTCCCCGAAGCCCTGGGCGCGTTCCGCGGCGCCGCGCGGCTCGGGGCGCTGCGGCCGGAGGAGCTGGAAGAGCTGGCGGGCGGCCTGGTGCGCGCCGTGGGCCTGCGCGACCGGCCGCTGTCCGCGGAGAACCCGGGCGGCGAGCCCGAGGCGCCCGGCGAGGGAGGGCCGGCCCCGGAGCCCCGCGCGCCCCGCGACCTGCTCGGCTGCCCGCGCTGCCGGCGGCTGCTGCATAAGCCGGTGACGCTGCCCTGCGGGCTCACAGTCTGCAAGCGCTGCGTGGAGCCAGGGCCCGCGCGGCCGCAGGTGCGGCGCGTGAACGTGGTGCTGAGCGGCCTGCTGGAGAAGTGCTTCCCGGCCGAGTGCCGGCTGCGCAGGCTGGCAGGCCAGGCGCGGAGCCTGCAGCGCCAGCAGCAGCCGGAGGCCGCGCTGCTCAGGTGCGACCAGGCCCTGGAGCTGGGTGAGTCGGCTGCGGGGCGGGTCCGCCTCCCCGCTTTCAGTGACTAATTTCCATCTTATTTCAGATCATAGAAAAATGTGGGAAGATTTTCATCTCATTTAATAAGGTTAGTATAATCTTGACACCACAATCAGGTAATTTTATTGATTTGTATTCCTCCTGTCTTTCAGCTCCTGATGATAATTCATTATTGCTGCTGCGGGCGGAGTTATATTTGACCATGAAGAACTATGAGCAAGCTCTCCAAGATGCCAGTGCAGCTTGTCAGAATGAACCTCTCTTGATTAAGGTATTTGTATTTGTTAGCTTTGGAGATAATCAAAAAATGTACACTTTGTCTTCGGTGAATCTAGGGACATCAAGTAAAAGCTCAGGCTCTTTCTGGATTGGGAAGAAGTAAGGAAGTGTTAAAGGAATTTCTCTACTGCCTTGCTCTGAATCCTGAATGTAACTCTGTGAAGAAAGAAGCACAGAAGGTATGAGTTCTGTTAAAGGACTTTCTCTATCAATATATTTTTTCTTTTCTTGGCAATTTTATAGGTAATGTGTGAAGTGCTGTTTTCAGCTACAGCAAATGTGCATGAAAATTTAACATCTTCCATCCAAAGCAGATTAAAGGCTCAGGGTCACAGCCACATGAATGCCCAGGCTCTGCTGGAAGAAGGTGATGCAGGGAGCTCGGAGGTATGACGTGCATGCATTTGTCAGGATTCTCTACTCAGGATTCCTTTTTTTCCCACTTAACCAGAATTCATCTGAGAAATCTGATATGCTTGGAAATACCAATTCTTCAGTTTTGTATTTTATACTGGGTCTACACTTTGAAGAGGATAAAAAGGCGTTAGAAAGCATCCTTCCAACAGCACCCAGCGCTGGCTTAAAGAGACAGTTTCCGGATGACGTGGAGGATGCACCTGACCTGAACGCCCCTGGAAAAATTCCCAAGAAAGGTCAGTGAACTGTTTTCATCAGGCAGTTCTGTAATTACAGCGTTTTAAATTTTTTCGCATTCAGATCTCTCACTTCAAAGGAGCCCAAACTCTGAGACAGAAGAAAGTCAGGGGCTCTCGCTTGATGTAACTGACTTTGAGTGTGCCCTCTGCATGAGGTAGGATGGTACAGAATCCGTGCAACTCTTTTATTTCTGGCTGAAAACAGATATTTTCTTCCAGATTGCTCTTTGAACCTGTCACTACGCCCTGTGGACACACATTTTGCCTAAAATGCCTTGAGCGCTGCCTTGACCACGCCCCACACTGTCCTTTGTGCAAAGACAAACTTTCGGAAGTAAGTACACTTTAGGAAATGACGGGACAGCTATACAGTATCATTTGACTTTTTTTTGTTACAGTTATTGGCAAGCAGAAACTTTAACATAACTGTTCTGGCCGAAGAATTAATATTTCGATATTTGCCGGATGAATTGTCTGATAGGAAGAGAATTTATGATGAAGAAATGTCAGAACTGTCAAAGTAAGTGCTCATGTTGTGTGTCCTTGGTCTTACATCTGAGATAACATGTCCCCTTGCTCTGCAGTCTGACCAGAGACGTCCCCATCTTTGTGTGTGCCATGGCCTTCCCCACGGTCCCATGTCCACTCCACGTTTTTGAGCCCCGCTATCGGCTTATGATAAGAAGATGCATGGAAACTGGCACCAAGCGGTTTGGCATGTGTTTATCTGCTGAGCACGCGGGGTAAGAACTGTTAGCATTTGGTTCAAAGGGTCATCACAGTCATTTCTCCTAACTGTCTTTTCAGGCTTTCAGAGTATGGATGCATGCTGGAGATTAAGGACGTGAGAACGTTTCCTGATGGAAGTTCTGTTGTAGACGCGATTGGCATCAGTCGGTTCCGAGTGCTAAGCCACCGCCACAGAGATGGCTATAACACAGCGGACATTGAATATCTTGAAGATGAAAAGGTAAGGCTTATCATACTGGTGTATTTTATAGCGTTCACACAGCTGTGCCTCTTTCCCTGATCAGGTGGAGGGTCCAGAGTATGAAGAACTTGCCGCTCTCCACGATTCTGTGCATCAACAGTCTGTTTCCTGGTTCGCGTCTCTCCAGGATCGCATGAAAGAACAAATTTTAAGTCATTTTGGGGTAATGCCAGACAGAGAACCTGAGCCTCAGGTATGCCCTCCCTTTTTCCTTTATAATTCTGTTTAACCTTGCTTTCCCCTCATCTCTTTTGCAGAGTAATCCCAGCGGCCCTGCCTGGTCCTGGTGGATCCTGGCCGTGCTGCCCCTGGAGCGCAAGGCTCAGCTGGCCATCCTCGGCATGACCTCGCTCAAAGAGCGGCTCCTTGCCATCCGACGGATATTAGTCATCATCACGCGTAAGATGAATAGTCGGCAAGAGCTGGCTAATGCCAGGGAGAGAAATAATTGATTTTTCTCTCTGTCAAGGTTTCTGGCAGCCCTTGTGCTTTTATAAATGTCAGGCATGGACGAATAGCCGTCCATTCATTGTGCTTCATCAAGTGCTTGTGGATGAGGTTCCAAAATGGGACGCTTGCCAAACATTGAGTCCTCCTCAAAAATGACAATTCTGTGTCTGGTGGGATCTGACCTTGTGTGAGGTTAGCCTGAAGTCTGAATGGAGCCCATAGTTGGAAAACAACCTAAGAAAATCTCTTAGAAGCAGGTGCTTGGGGAATGCAGTTCACTGACAGCACAGGACCCTGCAGATGGTTTACATGTGGTTTGGGTTTCACGAGAAAGAAGGATTCACTTCCCAGTCAGCATCTGGCTCTGCCAGATGGTAAAGGCGTGCTTTAGTGTGTAGACAATATGGGGGAACCACGTTTTTATCTGGAAGTGGATTTCTTAGAACACAGGCTAACCAAAACTACGCTTAGGCTTTGCGTGTTGCTGTGAAGTTGTCTGTGAAATCGAATAATCACACCATTGTTCAGTGCAGGAGCCCAAACTAGTCCTTACCCAAGAAGTAGTAGCCTCTGGATAGAACTGTGTTTAATGTCCTGTTGTAGTCCCAGGTGTTGTAAATTGCATGTTGTAATCAAACGAATGTCAAAACATAAGAAAGTATACCTTGGATATAGAAAAACCTGAGAACAGTATCATTCACTTGAGGATATATATATATATATTTACACACAATAAAGTGAGTTAAAATTGTATATGCATTGGGATGTCAAACATAAAACCACCAAGTGCAAAGAATGCTTTGAAAGTAGAACCTTGTCTCATTGATCAGTGGTTACTAAGCATTTAGGAAACAGTCATCTTTTTCTATTGGGATTTGCATTAGAAATTAGCCCCATCAGTAAATTTCAGTTTACTATCCATTTATTAATATACAAAAACATTAAAAAATCTGCCATGCCATGGTAATCTATCTATTCCAGGAAAATAGATCAGAATATATGAAGGGAGGATGGCCGGTATGGGATGTAAATATTCAGTAAGTTTTTCTCCAACACCAACCTAAAATTATCTTTATTTTTTTGAAAGAAAGTTTTACGGTGATCAGACCAGGTGTTATCTGTTAAAGGACAGTAGTATGACTTCCATCCTGTAATGCACGTTGGTGATATTGATTGGAATAACTGAATCTGAGATACTCATATGTTCTCTCTGGCCCAACCAGCTGGTGCATTTGGTTGGCTTCCTCGTCTGTAAGGTGGACATTCTTAACCAGAGGGTCACGACCACATCACAGCTGCAAGTTTTGCTTTGTTCATTGAAGGTGATTTTTTAGTTTTAAAATATATATATCTCATAATATACAATGTTGATGGTATATCAATCCATCAAGCATTTTATTAGAAAGACTTTATAATATTATTAATTTTTCTTTAGTTTTCAGTAGATAAAGTAGTTTCAGTAGATAAAGACTTTATAATATTATTAATTTTTCTTTTAGTTTTCAGTCTCATCATGGGAGTTAGAAAATACCAGCATCACTTAATTGTAAAGAGAAAATGTGAAAGTATTTTCCAATCCAATGTTTCAAGTGCCTCACTTATTGTGAATCTCAAATATCATCTTGAGATGGTTTAATGGCAGTTTGGCCAAGTGATTTCTAAGAGATTTTATTAATTTATGCATTAACAATAGTATTCAACTTTCTTAGGCATTATAACCTAACCCGATCATTTGATTGGAATAACTGAATCATTCATTGATTGGAATAAAATAAAGAAAACAAAATGCATCTCACATGCCAGAAGACCTTTACCAGAAGTGGTTCATGAAAATCAGTATGCATTGACCATTCTCTGCCTTTCCCTTTTGGAAAATTTTTTTGTACCTTCATATCACAGCTGAATAGTTATCAATGCCATTTCCATTTGGAAGTATCTAAATAACCACAATGTGATCACAGCTTCTCCACGAGCCTTCCTGAAGTAAAGCTGGTATGCTTGCTATAATACTTGGAACCTGTTGCTTTCTCTTCCTCACTCTTTAAATGTCATAAGGTCACACAGTTCTTGGAATCAGAACTATTCAGTTATTTCTTCATGATTCTGCCTGGCTTTCTGAGTCTTCTCCTTCGGCATGTTATGTAAAAGTCTGAACAACAATGATGACGCAGACGAGAGCAACATACGTTTTTATTTTTTGATAGGTTTTTATTTTTTTGATACCAGAGGGAATTAACTATGATCACATCGTGCTCTCTCTGTTCAGCATCACACGCCCACATACTGCAGTGTGGGAGTAGATTGGTACTTACTGAGCACTTAGAAACATCACGCATCAGGAACCGGGTCAGGGTGACAGCATCCTACGGTCATATCATGAAGGAAGCCTCCCTTACAAACCTAAAAAAAAAAAACCCCAGCTTCAGTTTGCTACCAATTAAGCTAAAGCAGAACGGTCTGCTTCCTCCTCCGCCTGCCCCCTTCTGCCTCTTTTCTGTTGGGGAGATGCCAATTCTAAGGATTTCTCAGAAAATAATGTAATCTCTCATTCAATGTCAGGACATTCCAGCTTAATTGTACTGAAAGTGCTCCAATAGGCATGCTCTCGTTACATTGGAATCAAAGCAGAAAAGAGTAATAGCAGCGTGGGGGAGTCATTTTTCTTCTTGAGGAACAATACATGCTGTTCTGTATTTTTCCATTCATCGCCCAAACCTGCCTGTGTCTTTGAAATGCAAGTAAGATCCCAAAGGCAGCTTTCTGAAAGCCCGTGGCATTTTTAGCTTATCCCATCCCCCGTGTGTGTCCTCATCTTCAGAATTGAAAGTTAGGATACTTTTTAAAGTTTCAAAAGAAAATAATTTAAAATGTTAAGGTTTATCCATAGAAACACAATAATTCTTAACCAATTCATGTACCAAATTCAACAGTATTATCTCATTTTTAGGGTCACAAATGTGTCCTTTTTGCACTTAAACCTCCTCCCTCTCTCAAAAACAAAAACAAACAAACAAACAAAAAACACACCAAGACTGTTTAACAAATTGTATCTCAACTCTTAATATATGTTAAGTCTTACCACAGGACATTTGAATCATCAAGGAACAGTTGAAGTTTATGGATGGTAGAATAACAATGAACTATGATATTATCACTTTATTATAAACTTTTTGGAAAATTGGCAGTTGCTACCATCGAAATACTCCATTGCCTGTGTTACATAGAATTTGTTATAATTTTTAAGGGCTTTAAAAAAATACCCATCTGTTTCTTCTCCTTCTTGTTTTCTTTTGTGCCCCACCACTTAAATTACTTGGGTAAATACCACTCTTCAAAATTTGAATACTGTCTATCAAATAAGAAGAAGTGTGAAAGATATGAAGAAGAAAGGTGATAGCAAATTAGAAGAAAATAAATGTGGGTGATTTCTTTTAGTTGAAAGCACAGAGTTTTATTTTTCCCCAGTATAACTATTGAGTAGGGTAGGGAGGTCCCTGTATCCCCATTTTTATTTTTTTTGAGATGGGGTCTCACTCTGTCACCCAGGCTGGAGTGCAATGGCGCAATCTCGTCTCACCACAACCTCCGCCTCCTGGGTTCAAGTGATTCTCTTGCCTTGGCCCCCTGAGTAGCTGGGATTACAGGCACGCGCCACCACACCCAGCTAATTTTTGTATTTTTTTTTTTTAGTAGAGATGGGGTTTCACCATGTTGGTCAGGCTGGTCTCGAACTCCTGACCCCATGATCTGCCCGCCTCGGCCTCCCACAGTGCTGGGATTACAGGCGTGAGCCACCGTGCCCGGCCCATCTCCCCATGTTTTAGCATAGACAGCAGCGGCATTCAGTGGAAGGAGTTCTTCCCCTTCAACATCGTCCTTCCCAAAGGCCACATTCTGATTCTATTGTTCACCAAAAACTAATTCCCAGGGAAGCCCGCTCTGGATGGGAAGGATGAGCTGCGTGAGCCATCGCCCACACAGGGAGATAACCGAACCCCTTTGCCAGCATCACCCCCTCTCTACTGGGGTGAGACACTTCATTCAGAGCACTGGCTCTGACTCCCAGGGGAAAGTCTTTTTCCCTTTACAACTCCTCACCTCAGCCTCACCTTGACTTTCACTTCTCAACTGCTGAATTCTATAAAATAGCCTTTTAGCAGTGACTCAGCTTTTAGGTGAGCACAGATAATGAAGAAATTGAAGTGCCACCATTGCACTCCCCCAAGTTGGGGACATAAACTCGAATTTGCACCCAGGTCTGATAAAAGTAACTGATTGAGGACGCAGAAAGGTGGATGCCATTGACAGCGTTGACTGTTCTCACAATTCCTACAGAAATGAAAGAAGGAGAGGCCCAGCAGACCACACCGGGCCATGAGGGGAAGCATGGGAGACAGGCAGAAGCAGGAGTGAGGAGGAACGTGGCTCAGACCCTCTACTGTATGTTCTGCAGGAAAGGGCAGGGAAATAGCTAAGACTGGCTGGTCTGAATAACAGCTCAGACTCTAGGCTATACAGGTGGTCTCTAGCCATCTGGCACCTAGCCCCGGGTCGTTAGGGTGGGGGATATTGCTTCCTAGGTTGTAAGAGCCAGATAGAGGAGGATGGGCTCTGGATTGGTCACTTTGCTCCCAGGGTAGCCCTTTGCTGTATCTAAGAATTGGCTCACCCTGGGATGGGCAGTTTCTCCTGGGTCAGCGAGGCCCCTGAGATGTCAAAATATCATAAAATATAGAAATCATGATTAATACAATTGGTCCTCTGCTGTTTTGACATACTAAGGTCACTTTTGATAGCAGAAACTTTTAAAGAGTAGGGCATACGTTGCCCTGAAGAGCATAGAAAACATTTTATTCTGAGAGTAGAAAGGAGGAAGACACGTGGAGATACAGGAGTCCCTTAGGCTGGCCCATAGCTGAGTCTCTCATGTGTGTGGCATTAGTCAAGAATGTAGTTCTGCAGTTTGCGGGGGGGGGGTCTCTAACATTTCTTGGTGCAGTTGTTAACATGTGTTAAACATATGAGTCTGATGATGATATCGCGGTGTTTCTCGGCTCGGGGTGGCAGGTCTGGCGGTTGTGTGGCTGGGGGTGTGCACTGATAGTTCAGTAAAGGATAAGTAGAGACTCGTGGTGTTCATGTGTCACCACAGGGAGGGAGTGGCTGTGGAGACCCAGGACAGGAAGTCGCGGTGGAAAGCAGGCTGGGGTGGTAGGAGAAGGCACCGGGGGTGGGTGCTCCTCCCCCAGGGGTTGAGGAGTTGACTGATAGGGGGCAGTTACCTCCTGGGAAAGCAAGACGCTCCCTTAAGTTTTAGAATGGTACAGAGAGTAGTCCCTTCTACCAGAGTTTCCATTTAGACATGGGAGTGTAGGGGGCCATGTTTCGGCAGAAGCAGGGCATGTATCAGCATTAGTGGACTCCTCAGTATTAAAAGGAAGAACAGCAAACATGTCATGTGCCCACTTTGTGCCTCAGGAGAGGTAGCCCGTGGACATCGCTAGGGCAGAGGTTTTAATATCTGGGACAAAGTTATCTCCCACGGCGAGGTCGTGGCTGGGACCATGTCATCTTCAGCCGTGAGCTGCTGGGCTGGGCAATGTCTTCTGGGATGTGAGACGTGGGGTCTCCTTTCTAAGCGGACCCCCACTCGTGCTGATGTGGGTCCCAGCATTTGCCGCGTTTGGTTGAAACAGTGGCTTACCTGGAGGGTCTGGGTCTCTGGATCATAAACCAGCGAAAGCCCCCACATCAGTGGTGACAAGATCAATAGACCCCAGAATGTGTGCAGCTGTGCTTGATAGGGTTTTGGTTCTTGCTTTTTGGTGGAAGTTTAGGCTCAAGTGGGTCCCGTATCGGATGAGCAGCTGCACGGCCTGTGGGAGCCCTGGGGTTAGTGGGTCCAGGAGAGAATGTGTTCTCTCTCTGGGCTCCAGCCCTGATGGGGTGGGGATAAGATGCAAGATTTATAGGAATAGGGGGAAACATTATGGAAGGCCCCAATATGTAATGAGCTTTTATATACAAGAATGCAAGACATAGCCCTCTTTTTATGTTTAAAGGGGACTATGGTAATGTTTTTTAAAGTTTGTGTGAGGTGTGAGTCAACCGAAAGGCCCTAAATTAAGAGAGATTCAGGTTTGTGGTGCAAGATAGAGGCCCATTTCGGGGTCTGTTTGCAGACCAGAATTTGAAATGGAGTTGTTTGAGGAGACCATTGTGTGTCTTCGTGAAACCGATTGTGTGGAACCTATCAGGGCTGTGGAAGTTGTAGCGAATGCCTTTTCCCAGAGCCCAGCATTGTGGATTCCGAGAAGTGGCATGTGTGTCTCAGTGACTTCCAGTGATGCCTGCCACTCTGAAGAGATGAAGGAGTGTCCTGGCAAGACCTGGAATCCCAGCTGTAGCACCTGTGGAGAGATGTGATTTAGATTTGGATTTGGGGTATCTGTGAGGAAGAGTCCCAGAGTTTTTCATCCTGAAGGGGGCAACTCTTGGGCAGTGGTCCAACAGTTGGCCATAAATGTGAAGCTGGGGCGCTGTGCTGACCAGGGCATCCAGCGTTAAGACGACTGCCTAACTTTGGCCACATGCGTTGTTTTTTGGGTTCCGTTTCGTATCAGGGCATGCTGGCTAAAAGATGGGAAGCAGCAACATTCTCTTGGGCTCCATCATTTATATGAGGGTTGGCAATGCCATCTGTACCCTCTGTGAACTCCCACTGCTGTTCACTCAGTTAATCTAAGGGACACCAAGGGGTCTGCGGGAGGATGACCTCACAAGGGACTGAGGACATGGGAGACCACCCTCCTGTGGGTAGAATACACCAGAGGGCCCAGGCTTGACTCTGTCCTGTGTTAAGGAGGCATCGGTAGTTTTGCTGAGCTTGTCAGGTGTTTATAATGGACAGTTGGAGATTGGGGTCCTAGGCTTAGGTCTTTGAGAGCCTCTGTGTCCAGGAGAGCCCAGTAGGCATCCAGCCATTTACTGCTTTAATAGGGTAGCATGAGGCTGAGAGGGATAGTTTCTTGCATCCAAAGCCCTTAGGCACCTTATGTCCATCCTAAGTGGGCCAGAGACTCCAGGGCTGCATAGAGCTTGCCAGAGCTTCTATAATGAAGGGGTCTCTGAGGGCACCAACAGGAGTGCCCATGGATTTTAAGGTTTGATTATAGAGGTTGTTTATGGAGGGTGCCCCATTTAAAGCAAGCTGATTTGTAAGCAGCAGCAAGAAGATTAAGTAAAATTTGTAAATGAGGACTACATTGCCATCAGAACCTCGAAAGTATCTAAAGATGTTGGACTTGTATGTCCTTAATGAGTGTGACAATGAGTTTCCTCATTTGTGCTCCTGGAGAAGGCGGATGTGGTGAAGACCCTGTCTGCAGACATTGTGTGCCATGGCAAAGCCGTGGAGCTCCCTGTGGGTGGCCTGCAAAGGTGTATGTGCCCCTCAGGGCAGAAGGCAAACGGCAGCCAAGAAGCTGTGCAAGTAGACACTTAATGGGACATGTTAGCCAAATCTGTAAGAGCAAAATATTGGCCAGTTATTTATTGTGTAGAATTAATAATTTTAATAATAATGGAAATTGGGTAATGGATGGGACTGCAGCAATAAGGTTGTAGTAATCCACCATGAGGCACACTTGTTTTTTTCCAGGTTTAAGGATAGGAAAGATTGGGCTGTTCAATGGAGAAACAAGGGTATAATCACCCCTTTATTAATTAGTAAGTTTTAATCCTTGAATACCTCATATTAACTGTTTTAACTGGAGGTCCATGGGGCATCATTTTATCAAGCTAGTTTATAACTGCCAAAGACTGACTTTAATTTTAATTTATTATTTGTTTTATTAGAGTGTCTGTGTTCAATATGGGATATTAGGGCGTTGGGTACTATGACCACAGGAAATTTAGACAGGCTACAGTTAAAGTGAAGCATACCTTACCCATCCACCCCCCATTTTATATTTAGTTGCCTTTTTAAAAAGATTATAGGGGTACAATGTTTAGATTTAGTGGGATCTCCAGGTATAACTGTAATTTGAGCCCCAGTGTTAAGACTATGAAGCTTTGTCAATGGGTACATTTTAGCAAATGTTACAATTAATTTAGAACCTAAGTTATGGAGACACAAAAGCCAATAGGCACCCTTTTATGTTTTGGTTAAATGTTTCAGTATATACATCTTATTTATTTGTAATATTAGTATATAATTTGTTGTATACATTTTTAGTGTATAAGCGTTGGATTTCTAATTGGATCAGATTAGGGACCTTCCGTTTAGCTGCATATGTACATATACATGTACAATTTATTATATATTTGCGTTAAAATAGCCTATCTGCATGTGTATATATGTGTGTATGTGTATGTATATGCACTCACACGCATAAATACACAGTCTATTTAGTTACCTTTAATGTTTTTTCCCTTGTACCTAGGCTTTTTCTCGCTTTTTCCTTTTTTTCTGATTTTGTGGCAATTTAGTTGGAAGGAGGCGGTCCCAGCATGTTGACAGGCAGGGTGTTCAGAGTGCCCAGGCACACTGGTGGGGGGTGGTTACAGGCTCACGTAGCTCAGGGGCTTCTGCAGGTCTCAGGGGAGTGGGAACAAAGTGTCCCACCCCTTCCCCTTTTCCTCAAACCTCAAGCCACTGGTCTCTATGGATAGATCCTTTGCATCCCACCGGATTGAGGAATGAGTCACAACAGCTGCAAGGCTCTTAAAGCAACATTTAAACCTTTTGGCGGCTGTCATTTCTGTGAGGAGGGTGCCTCTCACCGGCCGCATGGCCGGAGGATCCCTGCAGCGCTTTGGAGACCAACACCCAGATCCTTTGCCCAGGAGTGCGATTAATTCCTCACTGGATGCTGGGGGAGGGCCCCTCAGGTGAGCAGCCCACCACTGACTTCAGCGTTGCTGGCTCGGTTATCAGACTCTCATCCAACACAAGCTCACAGGGAAAGCCGTTCCTTGCTCCTTGTGGAGGGAGCTACCGTCATTGCCCTGAGACCACCAGCCAAGAAAGTAGGTATGTCCAGGTAGGGAATTCAGAGGGACCCAGTGCATCCAATTATACAATTATACCCAGAAGGTCCTGTGTAGGGGACTGCGATTGACATCACCCTAGTCTGCAGCACCAAGGACTGAATGAGCTCAGTCCTCTTATAATTTAGGCTGGACTGTCACAGACACTGGCAGACACAGCATACGTGGTGCAGCCAAAGTGCAAACATGCCAGCAGCGGCCATGCTCCCCAGGGTGGGGGTCCAGTTAGTAAGCCACGCGCAGCCAAGAGGCGAGGCATGCCCTGTGCCACACACGGACTCACCCTGCTCACTGTGCCCGTGGTATCGAAATGTACCCACGTTTAATTCATAAAGGAGAGGCTGCTGTCATTGAAAGAAAAGTTTGTTACTTGCATTTCTGGAGAAAAGGAGCGCACCAGGCCACGCAGGGCCACAGGAGGAGGACGCACCAGAGTGGTCAGGAGGCAGAACTAGGCGAGCAGCTTTCCACTGTGTCTCCATGGCAAAGGCGAAGATGGGCGGGGGCAGAGTGTAGGATTGGCAGGTTTGAATGTCTTGGGCAGTAGCTACAGGGGTGGTCTCCAGCTGCCTGGTGCCTGGCCCTGGGTGATCAGGGTGAGGGGATACTGCCTTCTGCAGTGGAAGAGTCAAATCGAGGAGATGGACTCTGAGTTGGTTAGTGTGCAAAGGTGCACTCCCAAGGGACCCCTTTGCTATCTCTAAGAATTGGCCTGCCCTGGGAAGGGCAGTCTCTCCCCAGTCAGTGAGGTCCCCAAGATGTGAAAACATTATACATTATAAAAAAGCATGATTAATATAAGCTCATTCTAGCATTTCAGGTTACAGCTTCTAGAAGAGGTTTGTAGTCTCAAATGAGTAGGTTTTTCCTCTAGAGAGGGGCGGGCCTGGACCTTCAAGCACCCCTTGGTGTGTTTAGGAGCTCAGGAGCAGAAGCACCTGCCTGCAGCCCTGCAGCTAAGGAAGTTCTCTCAGTCACTCAGAGCAGGGAGGGGCTGAGAGAGTCATGTGAGGCTCCCGGGGTACTACGACAGCCCTCGAGGTGAAGGATTGGCCCTGATCATAATAGAGAACCCTGAGGAAGTTTACTGTCATGAGTCTCGGCTGGTTGGCGCATGTGACCTTTGAAGGATGAAGATGGAGTTTGCAACATGAGTATCTCTAACCTTTTGCTTTTCAGGGATCATTTTCAAAAATTGCATTGGGGCCTTCGTTATTTACCATAGTATTTTCACTTTCATAGTTTTGTCACCTTTTTGTACTGTGAACAGTTCAACCAGTGACCGACTTCTCTCTCATGCTGTTTACCCCACACACAATTTCCCACTCAATTCTGAAAATAAGAACCTGTTAATAGGTTGGAAAGCTGTGTACTCTATTCATATATTGTTCTTTCATGCTAGTGGAGAGTGGTGTCATTAGCATCTTAATTTTAGAGTTGTGAAATGATTTTACCAATTAGGAATTGAATGTGTATTTTTTTTCTGTTTAATAAGAAGAGCAAATTTGAATAAATAAGCTGGTGTAGATAAACTTAATAATCATGCTTTTTCTTGTTTGGAGATAGGTGATGTGTTGTCATATCCTGTGATACAGGTCACTCATCTGGCCTTCTGTTTCTGAAGTTTAAGTCTGGTTTGAATATGTAATAATACTACTCAGCATTTCTTGTTGCCTAAGTGAGACGAAACTTAAATGTTATGATATTTACTTCATGTATTCTTGTACTGTTCATTTCAATTAATTGGTATTGTATATCTAATATGTGATATTTGAACTGAATAAAACTTACAGTGTTGTAAATGTTCTTTAATAAATAATCACACCTAAGTAATAGGCTAGACTGATGAGAAATTAGATCAAATCAGTGCCTAGGCCTTTGTGTTTGTGTCGTAGGGATGTACTAACACATCACCACAGACTGACGGCTTTTCACAATAAATCAGTTTTCTTCGCTCACATTTCTGGACATTAGAAATCCAAAGCCAAGGTGCCAGTAGGGCCGGGCTTTCTCTGAAGGCCCCAGGAAAACTCCTCCTTCATCTCCTCCAGCTGGTGTGGCTGCTGGCCGACCTCGGCCTTCCTCGGCCAGCGGCTGCATCACTCCAGTTTCCGTGTCCATCGTCACATGGCCTTCTTCCCTCTGTGTGTCTGTGTCCAGATATCCCTTTCCTTATATAAGGACACCAGTCATTAGATTTAACTTCCACCCTAATCCAGGATGACCTCATCTTAACTTGATTACATCTGCAAAGACTGTATTTCCAAATAAGGTTATATCCACAGGTTCTAGTGGACATGAATTTTAGAGGAACAGTATTCAACACAGTGCAGATGTGGAACGATTCCAATTTAATTTTAGTAGGAAAAAAAAGGAAAGAGGGCTGCCAATGGCTTTGGCTTAAAACCATAATTACTTTTAAAAATCATTTCTATCCAAGGCAGATAAGATTTAATAAGAACTGAAGCTTGTATAGTTGTTTATTTGGGAGGAAGGGGGTAGTGCTTCTTAAGAAAAGGAATATGAATTGCAAATACTGAGTTAACTATGAAAGCATATATTTATTTGGAATTTTTAGAGGCATAAATTACAATATTTAAAACAGCATAACACTCTACAAAATACTGAAAAGTATTTTTATTAACTTCCTGGCACCTTTATGATACCTTTCCCATCTTTTTTTTTCTTTTTTTTAACCTACATACTCTGGTTAGTTTGTTTGTTTATTTATTTATTTATTTTCTTCTTGGGGGACATGGTCTTGCTGTGTCATCCAGGCTGGAGGGCAGTGGTACAAGCATAGCTCACTGCAGCCTCAACCTCTTGGGTTCAAAGGATTGTCCTGCCTCAACCTTCTGAGTAGCTGGGACCACAGGTGCATGCCGCTATACCCGGCTAATTTTTTTACTTTCTATGGAGACGAGGTCTAGCTGTGTTGCCCAAGCTGGTCTCAAATTCCTGGGCTCAAGCAGTTCTCCCACCTTGGCCTCCCAAAGTGTGAGATTGCAGGCATAAGCCACTGCACCTAACCCTGCATACTCTTTGATCATCTTTTTCTTCTTAGGACAATCTTGTGTTGGTTACTAAAGAGAGAATGATATTTAAGTTCTTCCTCTAACATGGATATGGGGCAAAAATCATAGACTAAAAGTTTCAGTTTTCACAAGTCATTATTGGTAATGTCATTTAAATAGGATGGTTGTCAAATCTGGGAAAACCTCTGATGAAGTCTTTTATATGTGAGTTGTAAGGATCAGGCATTTTCCCGCTTCCTCATGCAGTGACTAATCTTAACTCCTTCAGCACTGTTGGATGAAACTTTCTGTGATGACGGACATTGTTGGAAATAAAGCTCGGAGTCATAAGGAAAATGAGTACTTAGACATGCTCTGTATTTGTGCTGTAC